ACATTTAAAGTAGAAACTATGACTCTCCAATAACAAGACTCTCTTTCAAAGTAGCACAACACTTCTGTCATCTGTTACACTGTGATTAGCCTAAAACTGCAGTAGATAGACTACTGAAACAATTAAAGCATTCAAGAATTATAAAAGATCAATCACCTACTTCATAAAAATTTTCATAAACCAGACTATACTTGGGGAATTGTTAATTGCCTCAAAGTAAAATGAGGGCAGCCACCCAGATCTGGTTAGGAGGTAAATTCATTACAGTGTCAAGTTTAACACCAATTTCCAAATGCACATAAGAAGCTGCAGAGTCCAGACTTCGAGGCTAAACAGCTCTGCCTTTCTCCTTAGTCCTGCCCACTACCTTCTTTCTGAATCTGCGAAGAGCTGTGACTCTTGAAGGGCAGGACCTACCAGCATTCATTATGACTTCAGTTATGGCAAGCTCTCAAGTTAAATTAATGGTGTTTGGGGTTTATGTTTCCAAACAGTAAGGAAATAGCCAACGAGTAAAACTGGAAATTACTTTCTCCTATGACCTAGAAGTAGCAATAAGAACTCTAAGTGGGAAACAGAAATAGGACTCTGGAAAGATAATGTTTTGTGTGTTTATTTTTCTTCCAGAACTCCAAATAGTTGCCTTGGCAGGAAGGCTGCCCTCTAACTGCTCCCTTCCGAAGACTAGGAGGTGTTTACAGAAATTGAAAGTTCCAGCAGTACATTTCCATGAGCTCATTACCAGTTCCATTTATACCTTTTAGATTTCACATGCACAAATGAATGTCCTTGCAGTATAAACTCCTGCTTTCAGCTTGCATTTTAATTACAAACAAAGTAGCAGAAATCAGGTACTCAGTTACTGTAACATAAGGGCAGGGCATCTTTAGAATCTGTGCTTTGTTCACTATTATTCAAAGCAGCTCCAATGCCCGTCTTGCCTGCCTCTTTATGCTAATCATCCTAGCCCACTTTGCTCCTCCTCCTTCCAGAGTCCCTTAAGAACTGTACACTTTCAGCTGTCACAGAGGGTAACTCAGATCAGGCTTAGAAATCACTTGACTTAACTCAGCAGCACTTTTTCTTTTCTTTGTGTCTGTATTATTTTAGCAGCCTTCTCTAAATACTGGAGGCATTGGATTTCATGTCGCCAAAAGGAATTTAAAAATGACAAAAGTGTAATCTGTTAGAAATAGTTAATTTGTAGAATTTTACTCTATAAGGAGGTTTAGTTTCAATTTGTTTTGAAATGAAGGAATTAAGTTGTGTTTTTAACCAAATGAATTGGCATCTTTATATTTAGGAGAAGTAACATTGGTGATTATTTATTTCAAGAATCATGACTGGAAAAAGCTTGGAAGTTTAGTAGAGGAGTATATGTTGTACATGCAAAGACAAGATCTGCATGAATCTATGTATTTCTGGGTGTCTGGTGAAGGCCACTTTAGGTGACTGGCCAGAGAAGGAGGTGCCCTAGTGATCCTTGAGTCACAGCCATACTGCTAGGACCATGACTACCATACCAAGAAAAGGCAGCAGCCACCTGCCTGGCAGTTTGCACACCTGTAAACTGAAGCTGCAGGAGGACCGGCGACAGCAAGGTGAGTCCGTCCAGCTCATGAGTTGCATATTCTGATTTCTTGCCTGTTTTCTTTTTTTTCACAGAAAAATCTGTCATTGCTCAACCCATATTTGTTTTTGAAAAGGGAGAACAAACTTTTAAGGTAAGATTGACTACTTCTTTGTTCAATTTTACCAGCTCTCCTCAGTGGTTTTGTTTCCTTTCAGAGACCTGCAGAAGACACCCTGTATGAAGCAGCAGAACCAGGTAATGATTTTCATCCTGTATTCCAAAATCAATAATTTTAGCCTTTCCATTGCTTTTCTTGCAGAATGTAATGGTTTTCCAACAAAGCGTGTACGGTCTTCATCTTTTACTTTTCATATTACAGATTCTCAGTCCCAGGGAGGTATGTATAGCCTTGACTGTTGACTATTCACTCTTACTGACTTTAGTTTGCAATCTGCTTTTAGTGTCAACCTTGTCTCAGAAGCAAATGAGATGTTCATCCGTCACTAACCTCCCAACCTTCCCCCATTCTGGGCCAGGTAATAAAGAGTTTCTAGAACCTCAAGCCTGAATTTAAAAAAATTTAAATATTTTTTCTTACAGTGAGGAAAAACAATGTTTTTATGACATCAGCTCTTGTGCAAAGTAGTGTTGATATAAAGAGTGCTGAACAAGGTATGTAGCTTCTATTTCAAGAACCTCAGAAAATATATTTATCCTTTAATTCTATTCTTTTAAGGTCCTGTGAAACATTCTAAACATGTTATTAGACCTGCTATTTTGCAGCTACCTCAAGCTCGAAGTTGTGCAAAAGTAAGAAAAACATTTGGACACAAGGCACTGGAATCTTGCAAGACTAAAGAAAAAACAAATAATAAGGTGAGAAAGCCCAGGATAACGGAACTGACCTCATAAACTTTTTGATGGATTTCTTTACTTTCAGATTTCTGAGGGAAATTCCTATTTGTTAAGTGAAAATTTATCAAGGGCTAGAATTTCAGTCCAGCTGTCTACTAACCAGGACTTTTTAGGTGCAACATCAGTAGGGTAAGTTAATGAGAAAATAGAAGCGTTGTCCTTAAAATAGTAAATGCTTATTTCATTTTCTTAGATGTCAACCAAATGAAGATAAATGTTCTTTTAAAAGCTGCAGTTCCAATTTTGTTTTTGGAGAAAACATGGTAGAAAGAGTTTTGGTAAGATTTTGGTATATGTTTCTATTACTATAAAATAAAATAATGCATCTTTTTCCGCTCTCAGGGTACTCAAAAACTCACCCAGCCTCAACTTGAAAATGATTCATATGCCAAGGAAAAACCATTCAAATCCATTCCGAAATTTCCTGTCAACTTTTTAAGTTCAAGTAAGAATTCTTTCATTTGTAAAACATTAGATCTTTTAAGTGTTTTTTCCCCATTTTCTCTTAGGAACAGACTCTATTAAAAATACTTCCCTAATTGAATCAGCTGCTGCATTCTCTTCCCAACCATCACGAAAATGCTTGCTGGAGAAAATTGATGTTATAACAGGGGAGGAAACAGAACATAATGTGTTAAAGGTCTGTATATCATGTTTTACTCTTTCTGGTAGTATATTTGACATTTTAAAAAATTGTCATTTAGATAAACTGCAAGCTTTTCATATTCAACAAAACAACACAATCCTGGATTGAAAGGGGCAGAGGAACGTTGAGACTGAATGACACAGCAAGCACTGACTGTGGAACATTACAGTCAAGACTAAGTAAGGAATCCTTTTGTAAAGCAAGCCATAATTGTGGCCTGATGTAGTCACCTTCCTATTTTAGTTATGCGCAATCAAGGCAGTCTAAGGCTGATCCTCAACAGCAAACTCTGGGCCCAAATGAAGATTCAAAGAGCAAACCACAAAAATGTACGAATAACAGCTACTGATTTAGAAGACTATAGCATCAAAATATTTTTAATTCAGGTAAGGGAGAAATTTCAGTGATAGAAGATTATATTTTCTTAACAATTTAATGTTCCTCATGCAGGCCAGTGCCCAAGATACAGCATATTTGTATGCAGCAATACATCATCGTCTTGTTGCACTTCAAAGCTTCAATAAGCAGAGAGATGTCAATCAAGCTGAAAGCCTGTCAGAAACAGCCCAACAATTGAACTGCGAAAGCTGTGATGAGAATGAGGATGATTTCATCCAAGTCACTAAAAATGGATCAGGTAAATAGCTTTTGTTTTGTTAGTTCAGAGGTGTATAATAAAACATTTTAAATTTATATCACAGATCCTTCTAGTTGGACTCACAGACAGTCGGTTGCCTGTTCATGAATACTACCTACTATAAACATGACATCTACAAAAAGAGGGGTCACCCTACTGAAAATACTAAACCACCCTAACTAATGAGAAGATTCTATTCATTCCTTGAAGAGTTTTTATAGAAAAGTTTAAGAAATGTAATTTGTTGCAATTAACATTTTTATGTTTTACATTTTACATTTTGATTATTGTGCAGAAACTGACAGAATTTAAAAAAATGGACTTCAGAAGTTCAAAATTTATCATTTTTGAAGAAGTTTATTTAGAATAGGATTTTATAACTAATTTGGACTCTTCATCACATTGATGGATATAATACTTAGAATTATAAATTGCTAGATTTGATAAATACCTAACAAAATGTTTATTTTTTTCAGTCATACTTGACCACAAAACAAATATTTTACTAAATTTCCAGAGTCATTTCTCTGAAAAATAGTATAATGGCATGATAACATTTCACTAAATCCTATTTATCTTCTGGGAAATATTTTAATTTAGCTTTTGGATTTCCTAATATGATAAGCTTATATATTCATGGTATGAATTCCTTTAAAAAGAGCATCTGCTCTTGGACTTGTATCTGTTGCATCTTGTCAATGTTTGACTCATGGTCAGCATCCAATAGTTGTTAAATGAATAAATAAAATATAATACATTACCTATGTATCAAAAAGCATGTGTAAGAAAGCCAAATATGTTAACTGTTCTACTTTATTTATGTAATTATATTTTCATTAGTATTTTAGTAGATGGGGCTGTATAGAAAAACAAATGTATCATATGTAGCCAAATGAATCTTTTTCTTAAATGATATTATTATAGTAGGCTACAGTAATTTCAACAATTTTACAATAGAGTTTTGATCCTCTTCTTTGCGATTTGTTTCAGAGACACCTCATGAATCACACAAGAAAATTAGTCTCAGTACTTATAGCCCTATTTCATTTTTCAATTCAGTTTTATCACACCATGGCTTCGAAGTGACTTTGATTGTGACCCCTAAGCAATTATCTGATTAGGGGATAAAAATTCATAATTCCAAGATGTTTCTGAAAATGTTCTGAACAATGACAACATATTTGGAATGAGGGCGTAATTTCACTAAGTGATGCTTCGAAGAACAATATTCATTTGGATATGCAAACACACATTTTCAAAAGTTATATTACTGTGTTACCATACCTGTTATAAAATAATAAAAATATATAAGTATTTATTAAGTCAAACTTCAGCTACTGCCTGAAAGTTTAGCATATGAAATTTAAATTAAGTCTTTCAGATTATGATTATGACAATTGTTCAACATTTTGTCCTTCCTTATAACTGAGAAAGCATAACTTAATATAACTACTAAGAGAGGCCCATTCATTCTTCCAGTGATTCTAGAAGAAATATGGCACATAATATCCTTTACTTCTAAATAAAGGAGTCAATGACTCAGAAAATAAAGAGGAAAAATAAAGTAAATGTGAGAGAGATGAAGAAAAGATAGAAGGGGAAAAAGAGATTTAGTACGAAAGAAAGGACAAAAAGAATGGACAACAGAAATACTCTTTTTTAAAATCAAGAAGAGTGACTCTGATGCGGAACACACTCAGCAGAAAATTTTCATTAGAAACATAACACAGAGAGATATTTGGAGAAGATAATAAAGCACTGGTTCTCTTTTATTGTTAAGATCTCAGCTGATGTGGGAACATTGTGATTGCACTATAAATTGCTAAAGTGAAGAAGAGAACAAATAACTTCATTTATTTATTTTGTTTGTTTTTTAGACAGAGTCTCGCTCTGTCACCCAGGTTGGAGTGCAGTGGCACGATTTCGGCTCACTTCAACCTCCCCCTCCCGGGTTCAAGGGATTCTCGTGCCTCACTCAGCCTCCTGAGTAGCTGGGATTACAGGCGCCCGCCATCATACCTGGCTAATTTTTGTATTTTTAGTAGAGACGGGGTTTCACCATGTTGGCCAGGCTGGTCTTGAACTCCTGATCTCAAGTGATACACTTTGCCTCAGCCTCCCAAAGTGTTGGGATTACAGGCGTGAGCCACCACACCTGGTCATCTTTATCTTTTTGACATGTTCATCCTCGTCCCCACACTAAGGTAGAGATAAAGCAATTATCTTCTCAATGCTTGAAACATTTTAAGTTGAATTCATTCTATGATTTTCTTTAGATTTCTCCGCATATATCAATGGAAAAAATTAACTATCTTAATTTCTCATCTATATAGAAATGCCAGTGCAACAAAACCAAATGTAGGGTTAGAATATCAGCAAGGCAAAGAGAGAAGAGAAAATTCCCAGATTATGAAATGGAGAAGAAGAACAGAAACATGATATTTAGCTCACAACTCTTTCAACCCATTTTCTATACACTCCATTATTCTTTCTTAGAATTCTTACACAAATATTTAGTACAATTTTGGAGGAATAGTAGAAACATTTTATAGTTTTTCCTTGTCCTGTATCTTCATCTAGCCTTCTTTTCAGCTTTCCTATGTCCTTTGTTCTCCTTTTATAAGGAGAGATGAGTTGTACAATAACATCCATTTTCATAAGTTATTTAGGTAAATTATTTTGAAGTATACATGTTGGATTTCCAAAGCAGCTGTTTTTAATTAAAATTTAATTAACTAATTTATGTCATTATATATCTTGTGTTAAGACAACCTTAACTTTCTTTTAGTAAGATTTTACCCAACTGTTTACCCTAATTATAGACAATTAAAATGTTCTCTCTTAAAAAATATTATTTTCCATCCATTACTGCCAAAACAAG